CTGTCAATGCAAAACTGTCTTAATTTAATTTTATGGGAAATATTTAGAGCTGAGCTTTAGTCCCTGTGAGAACCAGTCAAGTTTCAGTTCCTACTTTCTCCTAGAGTATAGTTCTTTGGGCTTTTAACAAAAGTGTTGGAGTTTTGCTATCTCCACTTTCACCCCTTGGTGGGCCTTAGACTACACACACACACACACACACACACACACACACACACACACACACACACATACACTCTCTCTCTCTCTCTCTCTCTCTCTGTGTGTATATATATATATATATATGTAAAAATTTATATATATATAATTTTATACCATATGTTTATGGTTCTAATTTTCCTTGGGAAAAGTTTATCTGAAGTACATAATTCTGCCATTACCAGAAGTGGAAGTCAACAGCATATAAGTAGAAGTAAACAGCATGTAATTACTCTTTTTAAAAATTAGAACAGATTCAAAGATCATTATATAATAATGTCAGTCTTACCCACTTGAATTTTTATGTATTTTCTTGGAGGAGGGGAGAAAGAAATAGAGTTACAATGATCCTACTAGCAATTGCACACGATGGCTTGCTAAGCAGATAAATACCTTTAATGTGTGTCTTATCAGAAAAAAAAGTAAGATCATTTCTTTATACAACTTATGTGGAAATTATTTTCTTGTATTTCCTTATATGATTGCATCTCTCATGAGATAGTGAACACCTTATAAGAAGGAACCTTAGTTTACTCATCTTCAGTTTCGTAGTGCTAGACCTGGAATTGAGTACATAGTAAGTGTAGAAATGAATGCATGTAGTGAAAATACTTTGATTTTTCACAGTGAAAATATTTGTTGTTCTGGATTATCCTATAAGATGTATTTTAATAGGGAAGGCAGGATCTTTTCTCACCAGCTCTTTTGTTCCATCCCCTTCTAACAGGTGGCATCTCCACAGAAAGCGACTGTGCTTTTGAGCCAGACTACGCTGTCCCGCCACTTCCAGTGAGTGAAGGTATGCAGCACATTCGGATTATGGAGGGCATGTCTCGCTCTCTTCCATCCTCCCCCTTACTCACACATCAGTCTATCAGTGTTCGGCTCCAGCCTGTGAAGAAGTTAACTGGTAAGGACTTTACCTAAATTTAGTATGTTTAACAGGAAACCTAACGATATGACACTTTAGGTCACGTCAGATGTGTATATTTGCATCTTTAGGTTTTTCCTCTCTGGCCTTCCTAATGTCACAGACTCTTGACACTAAAAAAAAAACTCCAACTGATTTTAATTTAGAGAATTAGAACAGTACTCAGTTTGACAGATTGATGTATTTATTTTCTAAATGACCCATCTGTTGTGAACATATTTTTCTAGGTTTTCAGGAAGTTCCTGGTTTTGCCAGAATACACTGTTGTTCTGATTTCATTTATCAGCTTGTTCATGTCAGGTTAACAGATGGAGACATTCTAATTTTAGGATAATAGGAGCTTGATAGTTCAGCAAAGGTACATCAGTCGTATTTTATTTGAAATTGCTATTTGTATATTTTATATATTTTTTTAAAAGATAATTTAGATATTTTCCTCTACACTGGACATTAACTTCTTAGGATATTTACTATAATTCATAAGTTATGGATTATGTTGACTTTAATATGATCTCACAATATGTATTACCCATTTAGATCAAGTTGTTAGGTGTGAAACTGTGGCTTTATTAAATGAACTTTTGTCCTTTTACGTCTTTTCAGGAAATAAATTTTAATATATAGTTGAAGAATGCTTATGTGTGAAAATATGTAATCCTGGGTCACTTTGTTAGATTTCTTCTAGCATTATCAATATATCCCTGATGTCAGTAAGTTGGCTAGTATTGATGGGTTCTAAGTGCATGGAGGCATGAAATTAAGTTATTCACAAAGGATATGTCGACTGTTTCCTGTCTGACATTGAGCTAGACAGTAGAGAAGTTTGATTATCATTATGACAATTCAGAAGAAAATGAGAAATGAAATTTTTGGGCACTTCTGTCTATGTAGAGTGAAACTTTTTCACTGTTTATAATTTTCATTAAAATAATAGCATTTCTTCTATAGTTCTACAAAGCATAAATTATGCCTCTTTACATTGTGTATTATTGGCATTTTCAAAAAATAAATGAATCAAAGTCACTTTGGCCGTTAGATACTTCAGTCTAAAGACACTTTGGTCATTAGATTAAAAAAATAGGTAAAATAGCCTAAAAACATAATATCCTGAAATACCAGTTCCCTTCTAATGTCCAAAAATATGATGAATTTTATGTGATTAGGCTTAAATAAAATCTCAGTGCTTAGAAATTCTCCCTGTTTTACAGTCAAAGGTATTATTGATTACTAAAAATATAAAAATCCCAAATCTGTTGGCTGTCATGTGATGTGTTTCATTTTACCACACAGAGTGGAAAAAATAGTAAGTCCAGTTTCTATGTAGAAGTGAGCTGGATTGCCTGAAGTTTTAGAGATACCGCTTTCCTATCCCATTTGCCTATCTTAATTTGAATGTCAACTTAATAGTCAACGTTTATTAAGAGATAACTATTAAATATAACAAAGTCAATAACATACCTAATATCACAGAGGTATTGTAGTGAAGCAGTAATGCAGAGTGTAATTGATTAATGACATGTATGAACTTTTGAGTTTTAATTTTACAGTATTTGAAGCTTCTGTAATTTCTCATAGTTTAATTTACTGAAGACTATCAAAGGCCTAGCAATTTAATGATTAAGAATGCATTTTTAAATTTTGGAAGAAAACAACTTTACTGAAAGAGTATGTCAGGAAAATGTTTCTTTGGTCAATTTTCTGCCAAGTGAAGCAGATGATAAGAATTGTCTAGTTTAACCTGGAATGAAATTACTTTGAAATTCAAAATAAAAACCTCAGTAGATTATTCATCCATTATCCCTTCTTAACCTAATCATCAGTTACCCCTTCTTTTCTAATTATATCTTGTTATAAGTAAGTAAAAGGAAAGTTGAATGGAAAAAAATTAGCCGACCGTAAAGAAATTTTCTCCAAAGAATGGTTCTTTCTTGGCATTAATTATCAAAATGCAATAATTTAATCAGGCCATTAGGACTACACTTAGTAATTTCTCCATTTCCATACATTCAAACTTTCAAGTGCCTTGTATGTATTCATATTACCAACCAAACTGAATGAATAGGGCCAGAAGAGTCATCATATTCTATTTTCTTTGTGACTTTCTAATAGTCTCTTGTCTCTGGCACAGTTAAAAGCAGTTTGCTTATTATTCTTCAGTGCTTTTTACTTAATCATTCAACAGATATTTGTCTAAGGCCCATTACATGCCTAGGCACTGCTCTAGATATGATAGAGTGGTGAAAAGGACCACTAAGACCCCTGCCTTCAAGGATTTTATATTTCAGTTGAGAGAAGATGTAATAAATGCATAGCCAGTAAATAAATACTTGAATTTTAAATGGTGGCAACTACTACAAAGGTAATGCAATATGGAAGGGGATAGAAACTGGGGTTGAGGTAGAGTTTCCTTCTATGGAATGACTGGGGAGAGTCAAAGGAGGAGATAATTGAGCTGAGTTTTCAATTTAAGAAGGAGCCAGCCATGGGAAGATCTGGGATCGGAGCTTTCCAGGCAGAGCTAACAGTCAGAACAAAAGTCCTAAAGCAGAAATGAGCTTGGCATGTTCAAGGAATGGAAAGAAGGCAAGTGTGGCCTGAGCAGAGTAAGTCTGAAGGGACAGTAGTAGAAAATGAGTTAGAGCTGGGGCACGATGGCTCATACCTGTCATCTCAGCACTTTCAGAGGCCGAGGCAGGAAGATTGCATGAGGCCAGAAGTTTGAGACCACCCTGGACAACATAATGAGACCTTGTCTCTACAACAAATAATTTAAACAAAATAGCTGGGTGTCATGGCATGCCACCCATATGTAGTCCTAGCTACCAAGGAGGCTACGGTGGGAGTGTTGCTTGAGCCCAGGAGGTGGAGCTGCAATGAGCTCTGATCGCACCACTGCACTCAGGCCTGGGAAACAGAACAAGCAAGACCCTGCCACTAAAAAAAATAAAAATAAATAAATAAATAAAAAGAGTTGGAGAGGTGGGCAGAAGCCACAGTTTTTAGGGTCACGGTAAGGAGCCTACTCTGATTGCAGGATTTTTTTTTTTTTACCTTATTTATTCTCTCTCTATTGTTTTTTCCTTTTTATTTTTATTTATTTATTTTTATTATACTTTAAGTTTTAGGATACATGTGCACAATGTGCAGGTTTGTTACATATGTATACATGCGCCATGTTGGTGTGCTGCACCCATTAACTCATCATTTACATTAGGTATATTTCCTAATGCTATCCCTCCCCCCTCCTCCCTCCCCCCACCTCTGGACACAGGAAGGGGAACATCACACACCAGGATTGTACGATTTTAAACAGAGGAGGAACAGGTAGTAGTATGATCCAATTTACCTTGTAATTGAATCTTGTTGGCATGTATGTAGAGAATGAAGTATGAGGGACTAGAGTATCACATATTCATTAGCCTTGTGCAGTCAGCCCTCTGAATTCATGGATTCAACCAAACACAGATTGAAAATATTTTTCTTAAAAAAACCATCTGTACTGAACATGTAGATTTTTTTATAATCCCTAAACAATACAGTCTAACAACTATTTGCATGGCATTTACATTGTATTAGATATTATAAGTAATTTAGAAAGGATTTGAAGTATACAGAAATATGTGCCTAGGTTATATGCAAACACTGTGCCATTTCATATCAAGGATTTGAGCATAATCCAAGGAAGGTCCTGGAACCAGTCCCCCATGGATACTGGGGGACAGCCACATAGGTTTTCCTGATCTTTAAATAGTCATTATTAGTCATTGTCTCCACTTCTAATAAGGTGGGTACTTATGTTTTCATTTTGTAAGATATGACAAAGGAGTATCCTTTTCCTATCATTGTTACTCTGTAACCTTTATACTCTTAACATATTTATCTTAGTCTTCCATGCCGGTGTATATAAAGACTCATTTGCAGATATAGGTCCATTTCCAAATAGTTTGACTCATTTTCAGTCTGGAGGGAGTAAGAATGGGTAAAGACCAGCTCAAGAATAGATATAGTTTAGAGCTTGAAAACTAATTTTTAAATGTATACACACCTCACTCTATTCAGTACAAAAATAAGTTAATGTAGTAAATGTGTTCAAGAGAGACATAGACTTTGTGGTCCGACTGTTTGGGTTTATATCCCAGCTCTGAGTGTCACGTCACGACTGTTTGCTTCTGTTTCTTCATCTGTAAAATGGGGATAACAATAATACAACCGACTTCATGGGTGTTTGTCTTATTCTTATAATCACATTGTTTTATACTTTTTAAAAACCGTGTTTAAGGGCTCAGAAAGTGTTAGCCGTTATTGTTAATAAAATTTGTTGAGAAATTTGTAAAAATTGCTTTTCATGTTAGATACCAGTGGGAACTTTAAAGCTTCATATGTTTTTAAAGTCGCACTTTTTAATGAGTAATAGCAATAATAATGACAATAATTTTCATTATAATGCCTGTTGTGTGGCATACTCTTATTAGCTTGTGTTTTTGTCACTGGTGTCTCCACTTTACAGATGAGCAAATTAAGTTCATAGAGAGGTAAATGTCTTGCTGAAAGTAAAATGTCTTGTGGAGGATAATACAGCTAGGCAGCGGTCAGAGTTAGGATTAATCCCCAGTCCCTCCACATGTGTCTCATTTTACCAAGAAGAAAATCAAGGTTTAGTGAAATTAAATAGCTCATCCGGAGCATCTAGTATATCAATTAAGATTTTTATTGTTTCAAGTAATAAAAGATACAGCCAAATGGTTTAAGCAGTAAAGAAGACCTAAAAATTGGGCAGGTTTCAAGGTTCGTTGGGCTTACTTAGGTATTGCTGTGCTTTGGGGGCGATGTGGAAAAGAGTAAGCAGAGGCTCCCTGTGGTCTCTAGATTCTTGCCCAGTGCTCCTTCCAAGATGCTTTCCCATAGTATCATAAAGATCCTCAGCATAGATAGATGATTAAGGATGCTAAAACTTCATTCATTCAACTCTTACGGAATTTATATTATTTACCCATTATGTACATTTGTTAAATTTAGTAAAACTTAAATTTTGCATATACATACTTTGGGTAGGGGTGAAAACTGGTACAACCATTTTTATGGCAATTTGACAATATGTATCAAAATTATAAGGCACATAATCCTTAATACACCAATCTTATTACTAGGAGTTTGTTTTACAAATAAGCTTGATCAGATTTGAAAATGTGTATGTATGTGCGTACTATATGTGATATTGTTTATATAGCAAAAAATGAAAATCCAAATATTTCTCAATAGGAACCCATGTGTGTTTTTAAATGATACATATGCAGACATACATACACACATGCATGCGTTTGTTGGTAGCCTAGAGAGATAACTCTTACTCGGAAGTGGGAGAGGGATGACATAAGTTGTGCTGTATAGCTTTCTGTAAGTCTTATCTTGTATAAAATGCAAAATCTCTTGAGACAGTATAACAAAATGAACCCTGTCATTTCCTGACTCTGTAATCTCGCTCAAATTTGTTTAAAGTCTCTGTACTTCAATTCCCTTATTTCTAAACTAGGGTTGATAATAGTATCTACCCCATAGGAGTAATAAGAGAATTAGATTAATTAGTACATGTAAAGCACGTAAGACAGCGTCTGGCATAGAGTAAGTAGTCAAAATGTTAGCTAAATTATTATTATAGTTTCTAAAGAGATGTGGGTATTGAGTGTTTATCAGCTATGTCAAATATGTGTTCTGAGCTTTTGCAAGGTAGCCTTCAAGAAACAATTACGCTAAGTCAGTCAGTCTACTTTTCTGAGGAGTAATCTTCAAATACCAACATCAAATAGATTATTATCTAATCTCTGGGATAAAAAATGGCCTGATTTTCAAAGTATTTGTTGCCAATAAATTGGAATGACCATGTGGCAATCCAATTTGGATGGTAAATAAGTCACAATAACTGATTTGATCATGCTGAGCCTGGATATTTTAGATGCTAGCTATGGCCAAAGCCATGAATAAAAAGGAAACATTTACTTGTTCCAGAAACATCCTGGGGAAATCTTTGAAAAGCTCTTTTGACATTGAAAAGGGCCTATACATAGTGTTATTCTACATAGTCTGATATATTTTAGTATATTCATGATATGTTCTTTGCATAATAATATACTTATCCTGCAATTTTTGAAAACCTACTAGAATTCAAGATGTACTGTGGTGAATTTTATGATGGGAAAAAAATACAGAATTGCTGCAAAGATTAAATAAGATTTCTTAAACATATAGTCTAACATAACAAACATTAACAAATATTATTTTTCTTCTCATTTATATCTTGGAAAAAATGGAAACATAGTCTTGTTTTATAAACATCCTGGAAAAATTACTGAAAAGTGAATTGGAAAATATAAAGGGCCTGTAGATAGTATTAGTCTCTATAGTCAAGATTTATTTCAGCATACTTATAATACTGTGGCATCTGAGTAAATATCTTGCAATTTTAGGATAAACATTGGAATTCATAATATAGTATAATGAATTTGTTAGATTAAAAAATATAGGAGACATGCATGGTAGTCTTAAGTTCCATCATTACTAACTGTTAGAGACCACATGTTTTTGTAAGGTTAAATGAGGAAATATATACTAAGACTTTTAAGCTCTTTTGGAATAATAGACTAATTAAACTATTAGATCTGGACCTCATTCAGGGTACTGTTTCTAATTTGGTTTCTAACTTCAGATTCTCTGGTTTATGAGATAAAGATTAGGCTATTGTAAAACAGTGTAGGATTGGAAAAAAGGGGGGGCCCTTATTTCCTTGAAGAGGTTATTTCTGTAGTCTTCCAAATCAAAAGTAGAGAATGTTAGAGGGTTATTACTTAATTCAATATAATAATTTCAATTATCATGAGTCAGTATTGTTAAAGAAAACCAGAGCTCGACAGTAAAGTGGTAAAAACAGATTTTAGTAAGGCTCTATTGCAATAGTATAGAACTGGGCTCAATTCTGAATATAGTAAAGAATGTTGGGGATTTATAGCTAAGGAGCAGAGTGGGGCAGAGGATAGAATCAGTGGATGGAAAATTATTAAGAGGAAGCTTCAAGAGTAAGGGGATTATTGCCGAACCAACTAAACAGTGCCTTGCTGAAGGCAAGCCATGTTGACCAGATTATCAAGGGTAGGGGGATTCTCACTAAACTGAGTTAGCAGGATTCTTGCTACAACTGGGCCAGGAGGCGTGAGGACAAGGCCCACGCAAGAACGTTGAAAAGAGGTATCAGAGGAACCTGACTAAAGTTTGGTTAAGGGGTGAGCCTTTGCCACTGCGTATATGTTGAACACCTAAAAGGCGGCATGAATTATCAAACAAATAATCCTTTTGTGATATTTGCACACACTGGATTTCAAAATAATTAAACCTTCTCTTTTTATATTTAACCTGTGAGGTTTTAGACAAGAAAGTAATTTTCTAGTTTTTTTTCTTTTCATATTTGAATGGAAGTCACTCATACAAAGTGAAAGTTTTATTTATAGTATTGTAGTGTTTATTTATAAAAGGATTATTTGTAGTAAGTGTAGTATTACTGTATGTATTCTTTTGAAATATAGTAGCCTTGTCTTCCTACCTCTATTCAGCCACCACTAGGGAAAGTTTGCGAAAGTGCCCAAATGACCCTTAATGAAGAGAGAGCCAAAATAACAAGTCATTGATACTTTTAAGATGAAGTGGTTTCATTTCTGTCAGGTTAGATGATTTGCAAGGTTATGATGAAAATTGGAATGGAAGAAAAACAATAAGAAAAATATTTTTAAAAGTCAAATAAGATAAAATAAGTTGCTTGTCACAAGAAAGTGATTTCAGTTTCCCTTATAAAGACAAAGTTATCAGAATGTATAAAAAGCATTTCCAGGGAGTGTTATTTATAATAGATGCTTCTAAACAAATTGAGAGGAAGCTTACAAATAAAGGAATGAAAAATATATACCAAATAAATGTTGAGAAAAGGATAGTATTATTTGCAATAATATTAAACACAAATAAAAAAGTTTTATTTGATATTTTATGCAGATACAATTCATGAAGTAGATGTTAACGATTATTGCTTTTTTATGCATGAGACAACATGGCATCAAAATGTATAAAGTTATCCAAGAGAAAAGAAAACATATGTTCACACCAAAACTTGTACATGTATGTTCATAGCAGCATTATTCATAATAGCCAAAGAGTGAAAACAGTTTGATGTTCATCAGCTGATGAGTGGATAAATAAAAAGTGATATATTCGTATTATTTGGCATTAAAAATAAATGCTTTCATGATCCATGGTGAACCTTGAAAACGTTACACTAAGTGAAGGAAACCAGTCACAAAAGAACATATGTTATACAATTGCAGTTATATGAAATGTCCAGAATAGGCAAGTAATCTATAGAGACAGAATGTTAATTGGTGGTTACCTAAGGGAAAGGGGTCACCAACGATGGTATAGGTAGTGAATGCTTAAGGGTATAGGGTTTCATTTTGGGGTGATGAAAATGTTCTAAACTTAGATTATGCTGACAATTGTACAACTCTGTGAATGAACTAAATCCATTAAATTGTACTTATATCTCAATAAGGAAGTTTTTTAAAAATAAAAACTTCATATAGTAAACATTAGCAATGAAAGGGAAAGTTGATGAATTTATATTTAACCCATTTATGCCAGAGGCTACAAATTTTTTCATGTCAAAAATCAGACCTTGGCCATGACCTTGAGCAGTAGGATATAAATAACTCCCACAAGCTTAGCGTTCCAATAGTGGAACACTAGGCATAAATGAGTTAAGGCAGATTTCATGCCTCATAAAATGAACAGCTCATTAAAGGATATGGATAATTTGAATAATAAGCAATTAAACTTAACTCATTATATTTCAGAATTGCTAAAATACTTGGAATGTTCTAAACAAAAAGAAATAAGTGTTTGAGGTGATGGATATCTCAGTTACCCTGATTTGATCATTACATATTATATGCCTGTATCCAGATATTACATATACCCCATAAATATGTAAAGTTAATATGTGTCAAGTTTTTAAAAGCTTAATTCAGCCGAGTGTAGAACCTCATACTGAAAAACATAAGATTTCTTATACTTGTATTGTTTTCCAGCACTTGTGAACTGTTTATAAAAGTTGATTATAGGCCAGACGTTGTGGCTCACGCCTGTAATCCCAGCACTTCGGGAGGCCGAGGCGGGCAGATCAGAGGCCAAGAGATCGAGACCATCCTGGCCAACATGGTGAAACTCCATCTCTACTAAAAATACAAAAATCAGCTGGGTGTGGTGTCATGTGCCTGTAGTCCCAGCTCCTTGGGAGGCTGAGGCAGGAGAATCCCTTGAACCCGTGAGGCAGAGGTTGCAGTGAGCCAAGATCATGCGGCTGCACTCCAGCCTGGTGACAGAGCAAGACTCCATCTCAAAAAAAATATAAATAAATAAATAAAAATAAAAAATTTTAAAAAGTTGATTATATAGTTGGCCATAAAGAAATCTCTGTACAATGCACATATTTTTCATTGAAAATCAAAATAGAATCTAACAACAAAGAAGATAGGGAGAAATTTCTTTTCTACTTCTAAAATTTTAAAGTTTTAAAATAACTTTTTAAAATAACTTTTGGGTTAAAACAGAAACCAAAATTGAAAAAAAAGTTGGAAATTAACATGTATTATGTATTAAAACTTATGAAATGTAGCCAAAGTGGTACTCTATGGAAAAGTCATTACCTTGAATACTTTTATTAGAAAACAAGAAGTACTGAAAATAAATGAACTAATAAGGAGATCGAGGAAGACATAGTAAACATGAAGTAATCAATAAAGTTAAAAGGGAAAATGAATAAGCAAAAAACTAGTACTTGATCAGTAAAGCCAGTTTCCTTGAAAAGACTAAGATAATAGAGCAATCTTTGATAGAAGTGATCAAAATGAAAAAGAGGGAGTGAGAAAAGATAACATACAGAACATACAGAACAAGAAATTAGTCACTAATCTTTTTATTATAAGGGAATACAGCATATAGCTTTATAGCAAAACAATACACACAAAAAAACCTTGAATGAGATGGAAGAAAACTGCTGTAAATTTGACTCAAGAAAACTTAAAATTATGACTAGCCTGGTAACCATAGAAATCAAAGATCTCCAAGAGTCATCAGACCTAGATGATTTTACAGGCGAGTTTTAGCTAAACTTACAAGTAATAATTATAATAATAGTAGTAGTAATTAAAGATAATATTTTTTGAGCTGTTACCCTATTCTAGACAGTGTTAAGTAATTTACCTATATGAGCAAATTTAATCTTCACAGCAAACTTAGTGGATAGTCAACAGTCTCTGTGTGAACACTTTCAGTGATAGTGAGCTTTCTTCTTTGTAACATAGCCTGCTCCTTTGTTCAGTAGTTTTAACTGTCAGTTCTCTAATTTACATGGATGGAAATGTCCTCCTTTATTGCTCCTACCCATTAGTCCTAGTTCTGCCTTGTAGAACTATACGACATAAATTAACCTCTTCTTTCACGTGGCAGTCTTTTATATCCTGGAAAGCAGCCATGATGTCTACTTTTCTGTAGCTTAAAAGACTTTATTTACAGCCTGTCTGATACCAAGATGGTAGTACAGCTGTGTTATTTTCATCATCTTCTGCTCTAGTAACCATATGAAAATGGGCATGAGATTACTTTGAAATTACTCTTCCTTGTGACCCCTTATCAACTTTCAGTGAGCATTTTTTTTCTTTTGAGAAATTGAATAGAAACTCCTAGTGTCCACATTTTGACATCCTTTAGTCCTGTAGTTCTGTGAAGTTCCTGCATGGCTTTACAGAAACTGTTATTGGTAGTTTCATGTTCATGTCTTCCTGTCCTTTTAGAATTCTGAAAGGTAAATTGTGTGGGTCTGGATTTTGATTATGTGTATTTTAACTTGTCCTCAAAACTTGGTCTTTAATGTCCTCTTAATGATGTTTATTAAATATAATTTTCTTAATGGAGAACATTAAAGCAAAATCAGAGTTGTCTTAATTTGTTTAGGTTGCTATAAGAAAAAACCTCTGGGACTGGGTAATTCATAAAGAACAGAAATCTATTTTCTCACAGTTCTGGTGGCTGGGAAGTCTAAGATCAAGGCACCAGCAGGTTTGGTTGTCTGGTGAGGGCTGCTGTCTGCTTCCAAGATAACACCTTGTTGCTGCATCTTCCAGGAGGGAGGGACATTTCGTCCACACCTGAGGGAAGATGGAGGTGTGACATAACCTAACTCTGTAGCCTCTTTGATAAGGTCTTAATCCCAGCCACAAAGGGAGGAGCCTTTATATGGCTTAACTACCGCTTAAGGGTTCTACCTCTTTCTACTGTCATACTGGCCTTTAAATTTCAACACCTGAATTTTGGAGGACACGTTCAAACCATAGCACCAAGGGTTGAGTAATGGATTGTTCTGTCTCTTACTTAGAGCAGGATATTGTTAAACATGGCAGACTTTGGAGTCAGATATACTTGGTTGAAACCGTGACTTTGCTACTTATTAACTGTATGACCTTGGCCGTGTCACTTGACTACTCTGAGTATGTTTTGTTACCTGTATTGTATTATTGGTATTTCTGCATCACAGAGTATTGTATGGATTAAGTAAGATATCATGGCCGGGAATGGTGGCTCACACCTGTAATCCCAGCAATTTGGGAGGCCAAGGTGGAGGATTTCCTGAGCTCAGGAGTTTGAGAATAGCCTGGGCAACATCTCAAAATCCTGTTTCTACTAAAAATACAAAAAAAATTAGCTGGGTGTGGTGGCATGCACCTGTAATCCCAGCTACTCGGGAGGCTGAGGCTGGAGAATCGCTTGAACCCGAGAGGTGGAGGTTGCAGTGAGCTGAGATAGCACCACTGACAGAGTGAGACTCTGTCTCCCTGCCAAAAAAGTAATTAATTAAATAAGATGTGTGTCAAGAACTTAGTAAAGAGTTTAGCTCGTAGAAGGTGATTCATAAATGAAAGCTTATAATAAAATCACTACATAATTTATCTTTCCCATGCAGCAGATCTGTCCTGTCCTTGTCTGTTTTTTAATTCTAAAAACATCCCAGCAATCCTTTTTGCTATCTTCAAAACATAGCTCTTCTCAACTGGGGCTCTATTCTTCGTGGACAATATTGTTAGATGGTTTTCTACTCTTCATCTTTGATTATGGTTTTCTACTCTTCATCTTTGATTATTTCCCCCTCTCTTTGTATATTTCTTTTTCAGGCACAATCTGTCTTTATCAAAAAATTTCTGATATGGCAATATTTTTTTAGATGCTTCCATATGTTTATGATTGTATAAATTGCTTTTTATTTTATTTATTTATTTTTTTGAGACTGTATCTCACTCTGTCACCAGGCTGGAGTGCAGTGGCACAATCTCAGCTCACTGCAACCTCCGCCTCCCAGGTTCAAGTGATTCTCCTGCCTCAGCCTCCTGAGTAGCTGGGATTACAGGCGTGCACCACCATGCCCAGCTAATTTTTGTATTTTTAGTAGAGACGGGGTTTCACCATGTTGGCCAGGATGGTCTCGATCTCCTGACCTTGTGATCCGCCCGCCTCGGCCTTCCAAAGTGCTGGGGTTACAGGCGTGAGCCACCGCGCCCGGCCATTGCTTTTTATTTTTAATCTATACCCTCAAACCATATTCTCTTTTAAAATTATTGACCATGGGCTCATAGCTTCTTTTCTCTACATTTTTAAAGAAATGTTTGCCTAAATCTGAAGTGTTGAATTGACGGTCCAGCATTCCTTTTAGTGCTGTGACCAATGAAGGGTCAAACCAAGGACACCTAGGACCTGAGATGGAGAAGGCAAGTTAGTAAGATAACAGTGTGGTAGCACTCATGAAGTAGATGCATAAGCAGACCCTAAAGATTAGGGTGGATCAGCAGTAGGGTAATTGTTAGGTGTCACAGGAAGTAAGTGGAACCTGTTAATCCAAGGGAATCTAGGGGGAGGCAGTAGGCAAAGTTCCAGGGAGGACAAGTAGTCAGCACCAAGAAAAATGTCTAACATTGAGGTCACTGTGTAAGGTAATGTTGTTTTTCAACAGATCTTTATGGAATGTCTGTAATGTGGCAGGGTTAAGGCTCAGAACTCTAGGACCCAAAGAACTGATAGGGTCACACTGGTCAAGAACCCAGCTGAACGAAGAACCCGTTTAGAGTTCTACATAGTCATTTGTAAACTCTGGGCAGATTAGTTCTTTTTGATCTTCTGTTTCTTCATATGTACAGTGAAGATAATAACACCTTAAGGCTGAGAGGAATACAGAAATGTGTGTAGAGTTTCTTTTTGTGCCAAGCACTTCTTGTGACAAACAAGGGGAAATAATAAAAAGAATCCTAACATGTGAAAAAGTTGTCAATCACTTGATTAATATCCTTTTTAGCTCCTGTGTTGTGTTTCCAAGAATTGGGTATCAGTTTTAAACATGGAAAATACCATGAAGATTACAGAAAAAAATCCTTCATTGTCCATCCTTCTTCTGTGACCTTCCCCAGAAAACTCACCATGATTTATGCCATGGTCCCTAGGAAGTCTAATTTTTTTACTTAATTGACCTTGTCCTTCTTTACTTGCTTAACTTCCCACCTGCTATGGAATGTGAGCAGTTTAGAAAGTGGCAAATGTGGAATTTAAGGGCTAAACAATTTTGGCCATGAGGAATACTTTTCAGTCACAAAGCATCACAAAAGTCAAATAAATATCCACGATTCAAAAGAAAGCCTTAGTAACTCTCTAAACAGGAAATAAATTATAGTATGGGATAATATAAAGCTTAGAACAGAATATATGTTCACATTATAACAACAGAAATTTTTATAATGCTAAACTATATATTTATTCTCATTATAGAAAATTATGCACCCAAATTGACATTCAGCCCATAAGAGTAATAAACACGTGGCATGGCAGAGTAACTCCCTCTCTTAGAGGAGGATTTTAAACACCAGAGGGCAGAGTGTTCCAGAGGACATTTTCAGTTCAGCTGGCCTTTCTTAATTGTAAATGCGCATCCTTACCTTGTCCGTCAGTCATTCATGTCGTGGGCAGAATTTCAAAAGTTAAGAAATGTGGTTATTTCATTTTACTTATTTTTTTCTTAAGACACAGAGTCCTGCTTTGTCACCCAGACTGGAGTGTGGTGGCACAATCACTGCTCATTGCAGCCTCAACCTCCTGGGGTCAAGAGATCTTCCCACCTCAGCCTCCTGAGTAGCTGGGACTACAGGCGTGCACCACCATACCTGGCTAATTTTTTCATTATTTTGTAGAGATGGGGTCTTGCTATGTTGCCCAGGCTGGTCTAAAGTCCTGGGCTCAAGCAACCCTCTCACCTCGGTCTCCCAAAGCACTGAGATTACAGGTGTGAACCACTGTGCCCAGCCAAGAAATATGGTCATTTTAGAATTGTCTATGTGGTATTATCTGTTTTGATGACTTTGTTTAGATAGCACAATGAGCAGTGTTTTGAGTTATACCAGAGTTGGTTGAACATCTCTGTTTTCCCCATTTCTGGTTAATGTTCATGTTTCTGATTTCTGAAAACGATTTTTAGAAAAAATTATGTATACATCTATATCATTCAGTAAATTTTATAACTTTAGATTAATGAAGTAAGTAAAGTGAGAGAAAGGAGATTTGATATGTGTATCTTATGGCTCAGTATGCCCTTTTATGCCCTGCTTATCAATAAAAACATTCTGAAAGAACCACCTGCCAACTCATGACCTTTTTCAAATGTTACAATTATCATTTAGAGGTAGCATCACACATTTGGGATAATTTTATTCAGGGTTTAGATAGTAAAGTCAACATATAAAATAAAAACTGAGTATAAAGAAAATTATCCTCAGAAATCCATTACATATCATTCACGACATTCATTAAACAGAAATACTGCTTCTCAGTATATCCAACCCTGCCAGTTTATCCTTTAGAGTTGTAACTATTTTACTCTTTACTCTCTTTTTCTTTGACCACCAGATGAAGTAGTTGGCTGATGTATAGGGATCACATATATGATTTTTAAGAATATATTTCTTTTTCTTCTCTGTCACTCATTACCCTACTGCTGCAGATTGAAGTCCTGATCTGAAGCAGTAGCCATTGCTAGGAAAGACACAACCCCGCGTAGAAAGTTGGCCAAAGCTTGAATTGCTATAGCTAGTAGAATGGTTACTTTCTTAACTCCTGTGAGAATAGAGATTTCGTATGTACATCTCTTCATAAATATTACCCTACCTTTAAGCACAATAGAGTTTAGCACGGATGATTACTCCTTAGAGAAAGCTTTTAATATAGCAAGACTGAAAAAAGAATAAAAATAAAAAAGAATGTAAAACTGTATAAGTTTTAGCATGACTTACCTAAATTAATCATAAAGGAGTTAAAAATTAGTAACCAAGGGGAAGAGCTTAACTCCTTAAATCTCTCTCCACCCTTAAGTTAAATCCAATTTTTCAAGCAAAACAAAACCTGTGTACTTTGTCTTTTGAAGTATTTTAATCATGTCCTCATCCCAGTTAGCTCCTACACAGCATAAGCAACGTTAGAAAAAATTATTTGTTGTCCAAGTTTACATTTTTTGCAGAACTTTTCTGGTATCTCTCTAATGCAAAGATCTGCTCAACATGACTTGATGATGGGGAGGTGGGAGAGAAAGTTGCTCTTTTTACCTAAGATATTGAATAATTAGTATTCTAAAAAGTCACAACTGAAGAGAATTTCCCTCAAAAATAACTACTGGCACAAGACAATATTTGAGTTAAAAAACTTACTAGGTAGAAGAGATTAGATTATCCAGGAAACAGAATGAGATAGGCTGTCCATGGAATTTCCAAGTCAAACATAATAGCTCATTTTTGAGTTTGCCCTACAGTTTTCTAGTTAGGTAGGATAAAAAGTAATAGGTTATTTTAAACAACTCAATCACTTTGCATGTTCTTTGATATTAACCATTCCATAGAAACCACTTATACTTCTTTATTACCAAGTTACTATTTTCTGAAGACATTTATAAGTCATGTTGAGGCAGTAGAATTACTTGTACATTATTATATTAAATAATCCTTGAACGCTAGTCCGCAGTATCTGTATCTACTATAATTCTAAAAAGAAATAGCTACTAGCTACTTGTGAAAAGTATATGCAGTGTGATGGGACACAATATCCAGTCAAACATAAAACCTAGCCTGGAAAAATATTTACCCTTTCAGGCAATTTTCTGTGTTTATGGAGTTCTATTGAAATTCCACTTTTCATTTTTCTTTGCTGTTTTGCTTAGATACTATTAAAAAAGATAATATAGATGTTTAGAATTTTAAGCCTTTGCTTTGTATTTATTTTTTTCTATTCCCACAGTAGCTTTAGGAATAAGGTAGAAAATGCTTTACTGAGATGAATCAGTGGGTCAGAGTAGTTAGGTGCCTTACTCAGGGTTATATTTAGAAGTAGCAAAGCTGTTAGTCCAACTACAGTCAAGACTAGTCAAATGCATGTCCATCCCACTACATTGCAATTCTTTTTAGTCACATTTTACTGAGGTTCTTCATTTATGGAGATAAATGCATCATAAATCTATGACCAACAAATACGTAACTTTTCCAGAATTGGTATTATAATGGCAGTGTTGCCCATGTAAGAGAATGGTATAATAGGTAAATTTACCTAATATTTTGCTTTGTATTGTATCTGAATATTGCATTAAATAAATGGTGATGGAAAAGTAACACAGAGATATGATATAGAACAATTTCATATAGAACTACCCTATATAAATAGATGAAATATCATAGCATCAGTGACCCATGCTTAATAAATCTAATGAAAGATATTTTTCTGCACCAGTCATCTCAGAGCAACATCCAGAAGACTATAGAGAGAGTACCATTACGACAATTCTATGCATTGGTGCTTTCACTGGCTCCCTCTTCTCCTGTGATACCGTTTGGAAGCTATCCTACTATCCCCTGGAAGGGGGAGCTCTTCCTAATTCCTGGGAGGTGAGGGAAAACTATGACAAGAAAACGATTGTCCAGGCCCAGTTAGGGAGAGGCCTTTAGAAGCATGGAGTGGACCAGTAACCCTGTCTTACAAGTGATTGACGGAGAAGTTTTCTTGTTCATGAATGAAGGCTATGAGCATTTTTAGTGAAGTAAGTGTCTTTTGAAACTTTCTTTATCTAGAAGGAATACAGGTGATAGTATGCCTCTCTTTGAAATTGGTGTCATTGCTACTTTATTAGTCAATCAGTTGATAGTGCTGCAGTTTTGGCATATCTGATGCATACCATCTGAATGAAAGGCATTTAATTAGGGTTTTAATATCTCTAAGTATTTAAAAATGAATTTTCTGCTATCTCAAACTCTAGACAGTTCCTTACATTGCAACAAAATCACTGTATAATTTTAACACTTAATAAATTATGGAGATACTGCAGACCTATATTAGCTTGCTAAAGTATTAATATTTTAAATTACCTCAATTGCATTTTTTGTTGGTGCCTACTAAGTAACTGTTTTACAGCGTATATTCACACAGCTCTGATTCAGAAAATCAGAAGAGCAAAACATGAGAAGGAAACAGTAAGAGAGGAGTTTACAGCTTTAAGGCATGAGGAGCTTACAGCTTTTTAATATAAATTGTTCCCAGAATCCATGTCACAGATCCTTATATGGTGCTGCTTTTTTCCTCTTGGTTGCTATGACAACAGCAGCACTGCACCATTCATCAGCTCTGGACCTGGGCTGCACTGCTAGCCTTCCTTGTTACTCCTGAATGTTAAGAAGAACATCCGTGAATCATTCACTCTGTTAACGCTGCGCCATTAGAAACCTAAGAACCAGTTCTTCCAGTAATTTGCTCTAACAGAGGGTGAACTAAACTGCGCCACAGAGAAAAATTGTGTAAAAATATTTCTTTTATCCTAATGGAATCATACAACCTATATTTGCTGCAGTATTCTGAAAGGACAAGCTTATGTCAACCAATCTAATGAAAAGAACTCGTCTGTGTAATCTCTTGAAATCATTAGTTGTTCAAAACAGAATACCACAGTGCTTCTCTGGATACAAAAAGAAGCAGGTGATGTTGTTAGGGGTTCTAAACCCCTTTGGGAGCATCTCTTGTGCTTTGGGACCATAATCAACATCTGCTATAAGAAGTATCACCTGTAACGCACAGTAAGTTCTGGGCAGCGTAAAGAGCTGGCTGGGATTCATGTTCTTCAATGCCTTCTTGTTACAGGTGATGCTGAACAGGAGCTTGGCCCCCCTCCATCTGTAGATGAGGCAGCAAACACACTCATGACTCGTCTGGGTTTCCTCCTTGGAGAGAAAGTCACAGAAGTTCAGCCAGGTGACCAATACAGCATGGAAGTACAGGATGAAAATCAGGTAAGCTGTTTGCTATCACCTTTGTGAAACATTATCTTACTTATTCATGATTCCAATTTTTCAGACCTCAGCAATCACCCAGCGGATAAGTCCTTGTTCCACTCTGACTAGCAGCACTGCCTCTCCACCAGCCAGTAGCCCCTGCTCTACACTCCCACCCATCAGTACAAATGCAACTGCCAAGGACTGCAGCTATGGGGCTGTTACTAGTCCAACCTCTACCCTTGAAAGCAGAGATAGTGGCATCATTGGTGAGTTGGTTTTTATATTGATAATTTTGTGTTTATTAAATTCATTTTACTCTTTTTTTTTCAGCTACATTAACAAGCTATTCTGAAAATGTGGAACGCACAAAATATGCTGGGGAAAGCAGTAAAGAATTAGGATCTGGAGGAAACATAAAACCTTGGCAGTCTCAAAAATCCAGCATGGACTCCTGTTTGTATCGAGTAGATGAAAACATGACTGCTTCCACCTATAGTCTGAATAAGATCCCAGAGAGAAATTTGGAAACAGTGTTATCTCAATCAGTACAGTCTATTCCTTTGTATCTCATGCCACGGCCAAATTCAGTAGCAGGTAAGTTTTTGTTGTTGTTGTTGTTGTTGCTGAATATTCTAACTAAACTTTTCTTTCTTGTCAGCCACCAGCTCTGCCCACTTGGAAGACCTTGCTTACCTGGATGAGCAGAGACATACACCTTTGAGAACTTCTCTACGAATGCCAAGACAGAGCATGGGTGGTGCTCGCACACAGCAGGATTTAAGAGGTTAGAACCACAGAAGGGCTTTAAGGGTGCCCACCTAAGTTCTGCATTCTCTTGTTCCTTTCAGTTCGCTTTGCACCTTATAGGCCTCCAGATATCTCCTTGAAGCCTCTGCTCTTTGAAGTGCCCAGCATCACTACAGAGTCAGTGTTTGTTGGCCGAGATTGGGTTTTCCACGAAATAGATGCTCAACTTCAAAGTTCAAATGCCAGCGTGAACCAAGGAGTAGTGATTGTGGGAAACATTGGATTCGGCAAAACTGCCATCATCTCCAGACTGGTGGCCCTCAGCTGCCATGGTACAAGGATGAGACAGATCGCCTCAGACAGCCCACATGCCTCCCCCAAACGTACGTATTCCTTTTTAAAGAACTCCCTGTTTCTGATGCAAACATCTAAATCTTTTTAATCCAGATGTGGATGCCAACAGAGAGCTGCCACTCACACAGCCACCTTCAGCCCACTCATCTATCACCAGTGGAAGCTGCCCAGGAACTCCGGAAATGCGCAGGCGGCAGGAGGAGGCTATGCGAAGACTAGCCTCGCAGGTACAATATGATTCCCACGTTGGGGATATGGTAGCCTGTTTGCATTCTCATCTTTCTTTTGCAGGTGGTTGCCTATCACTATTGTCAAGCAGATAATGCCTACACTTGCTTGGTGCCAGAATTTGTCCACAATGTTGCTGCCTTGCTCTGCCGCTCACCTCAGCTGACAGCCTATCGGGAGCAGCTTCTTCGGGAACCTCACCTGCAGAGCATGCTGAGCCTTCGTTCCTGTGTTCAAGACCCCATGGCCTCCTTCCGGAGGGGAGTTCTGGAGCCACTAGAAAATCTCCATAAAGGTACAGATAAGGCCCAAAGGAGGGGAAAGATGATTATTAAGTAATGTGTTTCTTTCTATCTCAGAGAGAAAAATCCCAGATGAAGATTTCATCATTTTAATTGATGGATTAAATGAAGCAGAATTTCACAAACCGGATTATGGGGATACAATTGTATCGTTTCTGAGTAAAATGATCGGAAAGTTTCCTTCTTGGCTCAAACTAATTGTAACAGTTAGGACCAGTTTACAGGTATGTGTTTGTTTGCTTTTAAACCATAAATGTTCTGTCTCTTTCTCTCTCTCCATCTTTTTAGGAAATTACCAAGCTGCTGCCTTTCCATAGGATTTTTTTGGATCGACTAGAAGAGAATGAAGCCATAGACCAGGACCTGCAGGCTTACATCCTGCACCGGATACACAGCAGCTCAGAGATCCAGAATAACATTTCACTTAATGGCAAAATGGACAATACTACATTTGGCAAACTCAGTTCTCATCTCAAGACCCTCAGTCAAGGGTCCTATCTATATCTGAAACTTACATTTGACCTCATAGAGAAAGGCTATCTAGTGTTAAAGAGCTCTAGCTACAAAGTAGTTCCTGTTTCGCTCTCAGAGGTTTATTTACTCCAGTGCAATATGAAGTTCCCAACCCAGTCTTCCTTTGACCGGGTGATGCCTCTCCTGAATGTGGCAGTGGCCTCTCTCCACCCACTGACTGATGAGCATATCTTCCAGGCCATCAATGCTGGGAGCATTGAAGGCACACTAGAATGGGAGGATTTTCAGCAGAGAATGGAGAACCTCTCCATGTTCCTAATCAAGCGCAGAGACATGACTCGTATGTTTGTACATCCTTCTTTTCGAGAATGGCTTATCTGGAGAGAAGAAGGAGAGAAAACCAAATTTCTCTGTGATCCGAGGTAAGACATATATCTGTGATAAACAATTCTGAATTAATTAAAATGAATTTCTCTTTTTTTGCAGGAGTGGTCACACGTTACTTGCCTTCTGGTTTTCCCGCCAAGAGGGAAAACTAAACCGACAGCAGACTATTGAACTGGGACATCACATCCTCAAAGCACACATTTTTAAGGTAATTAAAGCAGTTGGAACCATTTTTCCGCCTACTAATTTAATTGTCTGTATTTCTTATTCAGGGTTTGAGTAAAAAAGTTGGTGTATCATCCTCCATCCTCCAAGGTCTCTGGATCTCTTATAGCACAGAAGGTCTTTCCATGGCACTGGCGTCTTTACGAAATCTCTACACTCCAAATATAAAGGTAAATTTATAAAGAAATTATAAATATGATAATCTAATTATTAGTTCTGTTTGTTTATTTCTAGGTCAGCCGACTGCTGATTTTGGGAGGTGCCAATATTAATTACCGGACAGAGGTTTTAAATAATGCTCCAATTCTATGTGTTCAGTCCCATCTTGGTTACACAGAAATGGTAGCCCTGCTGCTGGAGTTCGGGGCCAACGTGGATGCCTCTTCTGAAAGTGGCCTGACTCCCCTGGGATATGCTGCAGCAGCAGGGTACCTGAGCATTGTGGTGCTGCTGTGCAAGAAACGGGCCAAGGTACTGGCTGCCCAGCTCTGCTGCTTTTCTTCGTTCACACATATCTCCTGTCCTCTCCTCTTAGGTGGATCATTTGGATAAGAACGGGCAGTGTGCTTTGGTTCATGCTGCACTCCGAGGTCATCTGGAGGTTGTCAAGTTTTTGATTCAGTGTGACTGGACGATGGCCGGCCAGCAGCAAGGAGTATTTAAGAAGAGCCATGCCATCCAACAGGCCCTCATTGCTGCAGCCAGCATGGGTTATACTGAGGTAAGAAGTAGGCAATAGGATTGTTTTTTCAAGAAGTTTGAGCTGACACAACTTCTTGTTTCAGATTGTCTCCTACCTACTTGATCTTCCAGAAAAAGATGAAGAGGAAGTAGAGCGAGCACAGATCAACAGCTTTGACAGTCTCTGGGGAGAGACAGGTACCTCTCATGGACGTTGCCCTCAAGAATGTACCTATCCTCAATCTTTGTTCTCTGCCCTTAGCCCTAACAGCTGCAGCCGGAAGGGGCAAACTGGAGGTGTGCCGTTTGCTCTTGGAACAAGGGGCGGCAGTGGCCCAGCCAAACCGCCGAGGAGCAGTGCCACTATTCAGCACAGTGCGCCAGGGCCACTGGCAGGTAAGCAGGGCGACCACTTCCAGTCCCTCAGGGCTAATTGGTCCCTGTTTCTCTGCACTTGCAGATTGTTGATCTTTTACTCACCCATGGAGCTGATGTCAACATGGCAGACAAGCAGGGCCGCACTCCCCTGATGATGGCTGCTTCCGAAGGCCATCTAGGAACCGTGGACTTTCTGCTTGCACAAGGTTAGTCTTGGAATGCTAGAGCTGGCTGGCCACCTCAGCCCTGTGCTATCACTTGCCTTTGCAGGTGCCTCCATTGCTCTTATGGACAAAGAAGGATTGACAGCCCTCAGCTGGGCTTGTTTGAAGGGCCATCTCTCAGTAGTACGTTCTCTGGTGGATAACGGAGCTGCCACAGACCATGCTGACAAGAATGGCCGTACCCCACTGGATCTGGCAGCTTTCTATGGCGATGCTGAGGTGGTAAGTACCTTTAAACAAGCCTCAAGAGAGCAGTCCTAACTTCTCTGCTTGATCCGTGTCCTAGGTCCAGTTCCTGGTAGATCATGGGGCCATGATCGAGCACGTTGACTACAGTGGAATGCGCCCTTTGGATAGGGCAGTGGGGTGCCGGAACACTTCTGTTGTTGTCACTCTTCTGAAGAAAGGAGCCAAGATAGGTAGGAGAAGGGAAGAGGATGTTGGCCATCTGCTACAACTTTTTGTTTTCTCCTTTCTTTGAAGGTTGTCAGACGTTACCGAGTCGCCCACGAGGTATATTTCACCGCTGTCAGCATCAGGCGTGGTTTTTACCCATCATGCATCCTGTACACTACAGGTCCAGCCACATGGGCGATGGCCACCTCCAAGCCAGACATCATGATCATCCTGTTGAGCAAGCTGATGGAAGAGGGGGACATGTTTTATAAGGTGAGGGGAGGGAGGGACACAGTTTCTTCAGACTGTGTGTTTCGCCATCTTGTGCTCCCATTAGAAAGGTAAAGTAAAGGAAGCTGCCCAGCGCTACCAGTACGCCCTGAAGAAGTTCCCTAGAGAAGGGTTTGGTGAGGACTTGAAAACTTTCCGGGAACTAAAGGTGTCTCTCCTCCTCAACCTCTCTCGGTGTCGCAGGAAAATGAACGTAAGTCCCTGTCACCCCAACTCCTTTCTGCAATGACTCATTTGCACACCTATTGTAATGACAGGATTTTGGAATGGCGGAGGAATTTGCTACTAAGGCCCTGGAGCTGAAACCGAAATCTTATGAAGCTTACTATGCGAGAGCAAGGGCAAAACGCAGCAGCAGGTGAGGAGAGAGAGAGAGGGTGAAAGCAAGAGAACTCCAGTTCCTGTGTTCACATTTTGTCAAGCAGACAGTTCGCAGCAGCCTTAGAGGACCTGAACGAGGCCATCAAGCTGTGTCCCAACAACCGTGAGATCCAGAGACTTCTGCTGAGAGTGGAAGAAGAGTGTAGACAGATGCAGCAGCCACAGCAGCCACCGCCGCCACCGCAGCCTCAGCAGCAGTTGCCGGAAGAAGCAGAACCTGAGCCACAGCATGAAGACATATACTCTGTACAGGATATATTCGAGGAGGAGTACCTGGAACAGGATGTTGAAAATGTTTCCATTGGCCTCCAGACAGAGGCCCGGCCCAGCCAGGGGCTCCCGGTCATCCAGAGCCCACCCTCCTCTCCCCCGCATCGGGACTCAGCCTACATCTCCAGCTCACCTCTTGGCTCTCATCAGGTTTTTGACTTCCGGTCCAGTAGTTCTGTAGGCTCTCCCACTAGACAGACCTATCAGTCCACCTCACCTGCCCTTTCTCCAACTCATCAGAACTCACATTACAGGCCTAGCCCACCACACACTTCCCCGGCTCATCAGGGAGGATCTTACCGTTTCAGCCCCCCTCCTGTGGGAGGACAGGGCAAAGAATACCCAAGCCCTCCCCCTTCCCCTCTCCGGAGAGGCCCTCAGTATCGGGCCAGCCCTCCAGCTGAAAGTATGAGTGTCTATAGATCCCAGTCTGGTTCACCCGTGCGCTATCAGCAGGAAACAAGCGTCAGTCAGCTTCCTGGCAGACCCAAATCTCCATTATCCAAAATGGCCCAGCGGCCCTACCAGATGCCTCAGCTCCCTGTGGCAGTTCCCCAGCAAGGGCTCAGGCTACAGCCTGCCAAGGCCCAGATTGTGAGAAGTAACCAGCCCAGCCCAGCCGTCCATTCAAGCACCGTCATCCCCACAGGAGCCTATGGCCAAGTAGCCCATTCAATGGCCAGTAAATACCAGTCTTCACAAGGAGACATAGGAGTCAGCCAGAGCCGGTTGGTTTATCAAGGGTCAATTGGGGGAATCGTAGGGGATGGAAGGCCGGTGCAGCATGTCCAAGCCAGCCTGAGTGCAGGCGCCATCTGTCAGCATGGAGGATTGACCAAAGAGGATCTTCCACAGCGACCTTCCTCAGCATACCGAGGTGGCGTGAGATACAGCCAGACACCACAGATCGGACGCAGCCAGTCAGCATCCTATTACCCAGTCTGTCACTCAAAACTAGATCTGGAGCGCTCCTCCAGCCAACTAGGTTCCCCTGATGTGTCGCATTTAATCAGAAGACCTATCAGTGTCAACCCTAACGAAATCAAACCGCACCCGCCAACTCCCAGGCCGTTGCTGCATTCCCAAAGTGTAGGCCTTCGCTTCTCTCCATCTAGCAATAGTATCTCCTCCACCTCCAACCTAACTCCGACCTTCCGGCCATCTTCTTCCATCCAGCAAATGGAGATCCCACTGAAACCTGCATATGAGAGGTCATGTGACGAGCTGTCGCCAGTGTCTCCAACTCAAGGAGGTTACCCCAGTGAGCCCACCCGATCCAGGACCACACCATTCATGGGGATCATAGATAAAACAGCACGGACTCAGCAGTACCCCCACCTCCACCAGCAGAATCGGACCTGGGCAGTGTCATCTGTGGACACCGTCCTCAGTCCCACGTCTCCAGGCAACCTGCCTCAGCCTGAGTCCTTCAGTCCACCATCATCCATCAGCAACATTGCCTTTTATAACAAAACCAACAATGCACAGAATGGCCATTTGCTGGAGGACGATTATTACAGCCCCCATGGGATGCTGGCTAACGGGTCTCGTGGAGACCTCTTGGAGCGAGTCAGCCAGGCCTCCTCCTATCCCGACGTGAAGGTAGCTCGGACTCTACCTGTGGCTCAGGCATACCAGGACAACCTGTACAGGCAGCTGTCCCGAGACTCTCGGCAAGGGCAGACATCCCCTATCAAACCAAAGAGACCGTTCGTGGAGTCTAATGTTTAAAAGACGTTTTGTTGGAGTGAGACCCATATGTTTTCACTGCACATTTTCAGGCTTGGTTTCCACATTCGAGGTAGTTCTCTGGCTTAATTTCTCATGTAGTTTCTGTGTGGTGTTCAGAGGTGGCAGCCCACATGCTGAAATCCTTTGCATGCAGCCGACTGGGAAGCGGCCTCCCGGGAGCCAGGACTTCAGTTTCTCTTGTCTGTGCCCAGCCACATGCTCTCTCCCTCTCTTCAGATGCCAACGAGGAGATTTTCGTGCTGTGTGCTTTAACCCAGGGAGATCAGACACACTGGTCAGCTTTTTCCAGGAGACAATCGCTTTCACTGATGTTCTTGTTGTGTAATTGTCTTTTTCCTTTTTTAAAAAATAAGGTGTTCTTGTTCGTTTTCTTCTAGAAACTTTAGAAAGAGTGCGATGCCCCTTTGCCTTTGCATCCTTAGCCAGTGTCACCCACACAGCCAGCCGCAGCGCATTCTCATGCTGTGGCCCCTCCCCAGACCGCCAGCGCCCTGCAGCCACCAGGTCTGCAGTGTGCATTAGGATTATTGCTGGTCTTCCTAGGGGGTAAAAGGATCAGAGAGAGAAGAATTAAGTGCTAAATTGGAAGAAAACCCCAATATAATTATGTAAAATGTCACTACATTGATTTTCCAAGAGGCATTGTAGGAACATGTCAAAAACAGCCAGCCCTTTAAATATTGCAGTCAGCCAAGGAAATTAGATGAGAATTGTGGCTATTAAGAGAATTCACTGAGAGTTATTCTCTAGATTTTTAGCCGACAATTAACCACTAAAAGCTGCTGCTTTTCCAGGGTGGGGGAGGGAATGAATACATAGAAAAACAAAAAAGATTGTTCTGGATTCTCAGTGAAAGGCTATAGGAAGTCTGTTCTGGAGACATCTACTTTTTAGATCCTGATACATCACTGAGTGTCATACTCCACTAAAAGGAAACTCTAACCGAAGGCTGGCTGGTGTGACAATCCCGTTAGTTGGATCTTCACCTACAGCCAGATTTTGTTCTAGTGGCCCTCTTCCTGTAAACCCAGATGGTGTCATACAGAAATTGTTTCTTTCAGAAGCAGATTGGAATCTCTTGGGACCATGAGACTGAGTCCCAATATTTCCACCCAGGGTCATGCCCGTTGTTGTCTACTTCCATTTTGAGATCTATAGTTTGATTATCTATTATTACAGGAACTGTTTCTTTTCTTTTTCTAGGAGTGTTTATGAGAGTGTGATATTTTAAAGTCAGACGCAGCAAAAACTGTTTCAGGGTGAAGAAAGACCCCTTTCAGCCCTGTTTTGCAGCCCTGGGTGGGGGCATGAGATAGACAGCAAGCTTCTGATCTTGAAGCTTGTCTAGAAGACACATCTTCTAGGTCTCGTGGTCATTTGGTAGGCTGACCTTTGAGTGAGCGAGGCCACTATTGAGTGGATAGCAAGAACATTGGAACCAAAGCCTCGGCACAGGCCTGGCACTGGCTGTACATCAGCTCTTACAACTAAACAACTCAACTAAGCAACTGAAACGAAACAAAGGAGCATTCGTTCTCTGTTGTTAGGAATCATTCTGCTCTGTTAGGGAAGGGCTGCAGGAAGGGCAGTTTCCTGAATAAAAATCTGGCTGCGACCAGTCCCATGTGTCTGGTAAGTAAGTAAGTAAGTAAGTGCCCTTTGAAGGGATCATTAAGACACAGGGAGCATGAACCTGAGATCAGAAGCATTTCTTTACTAATTTAGATTCTGCGAAATAGACGGACCTCTCCACCCCCAAACCTAAAACAGGCCAGGACTTGTCTCTGTGCTGAAAGCAAATAGCAAGACTAACTCAAGCCCCAGCCTCTTTCCACACTCCCTGATACCTAAGGACTGCTTTCTCAGCTAGACCAGGGTGGGCATCAGCGACGCCTTCTCAGCTAGACCAGGGTAGGCATCAGCGTCCTCTCTCCATCTCTATACCCCTCTCTCTCACATCAGGAAGATGAAATGTGTAGCTCTAGCGGCAACCTCTAGCCAGGAGCCCAGTGGCCTCTCAGATTGCTTTTTGGCCAGGTCTCAGCACTGCTGGCATCTTTACATCTTACTCCTTAAAACCGCCTCTCGCTGAGGAGCCACTGCATTTTGAAGAATTTCTCAGTGTCTGTCAGGAAAGTGCTCCTGCTCATTTGGAACGCCACACACCACCCGCACTCACCTGTCCAGGCGAATGAGCAGGTCCTGTAGCTTTACAAATATGCCGCTGATGCCGCTTCTCCCCAGGGTCTCTCAGTTTTCCAGGACAAAAAGATTTAGGGCCTATACCCTATGGGCAAAACACCTAAAATGTCAACAGTCAAAATGCCATTCTTTTTGGCCATCATAAGAGGGAGTAGGTATCACTGCTGCATGCCAGTTGTTTTTGACTAGAATATGCCAACCAGAGCTTGTTGGGGCAGGAGACGTTTTTCCTTACAAGCAGACTGCCTGTGCCCTGTGCCCTGTTTGCTACTTCACTGCCATGGAATGATCCGAGTACTGTATTTCAGAGCTGCCCCTTCCCCAGCAGCAAACACTCGCTGAGTCCATGTCTGGCTTCAGGTGGGAGGAAATGTTTCAGATGAAACTTACTCAATTCATACCACCCTGAAATGGAGGACAGAGGTGACAAACTTCAGTTTAATAGGTTTCTCACCAAGTTGTATGTTCCATTGGCCCAGGATTCTTGCACTAATGGGTTTCTATCACATCATGTCTATAAATGGGTGCACTTTACTGTTTGAATTTGTAACTGAAGTACTGGATATTTAAGTGTGAGTAATGTCTTCATTAGAAAATAGCAGAACCGCTCTTGTCTTTTAGTGTATTTTTCAAGAAAAAAGGAAAGGAAAGACATCAAGCAGTGGATCACAACATTTATAGCACAAGAAATAACTTGTATATAAGCATCAAAAAGATTAAGAATTTTTTAATATGAAAAATATTTGCAGTGATTTTAAAGTGCTTTTCCAGCAATGTTCTTAGGGACTCCTGAGACACGGTTACTTTATCTACTGGATCAGTAAGGCACACAATTAACAATTAACAATTAATGTTTATTTACAAAGTAAAGGGAAAACCTGTGTAACATGAGAATTTGGCATGACAAAATGGAGACCATTTTGTATCTGCTGTTGTATCTTGTCCGGGTTGCAGACGTGCACTATTAAAGTCCCAAGTTAATAGAGCACAAACCCTTCTCGCTCCTCCCCCATGTGCCCCTCTTTTTAGATGTGTATAACTTAAACTCGATGGCTCAGGAAAATTCCACTAATTAGAATCATGTACAGTACCCCAGGTCGTTGTCCAGATATACAAGTTTGCTAATGTAGTTAAGCCTGGATTATTAAACACTTTTCCTAAATTATTGTAAACAGAACAGCTTAGAGAAAGGTATTCTCAGTCCTTAATATTGTATAGTAGTTTATGAGCCCCTCTCTAAATATTGGTATTTTTATATTCCAGAGATGTACCCAATAGAAAAAATTAAAAATTAATCAGTATCTAATTTAATATCCATAAGTATTTTTCCTTAGATTTTAGTCACGTACAGTGGGCTATGTGGATGTCACTTGTGCTTCACCATAGTTTACCACTAGGTGTCACTGTGGCTCTGCACTGCGCTTGTTTTGTAGCAAAGAACAGCGGCATCCCCTCGGGAGAGAGGAGCTGCTTCCAGGGCAACAGGCAAGCGGGCTCAGAGGTTCAGGAGAAGGCAACAGAGGCCTGGAAGGGGTCTTCGTGCATCTGTGCCAGTTGTGCAAGACGAACTCTTTGAACACTACATGCTTTGGACTTCAGCCAGGCAGAGGCTGGAAGAAGGTTGACCAGAGCTCCCTTGCTCTGGTAGAGGGATGGGTACATGGAGAAGCCCCTTCTTCCCCATGAGCCTCCCTCCTGTCAGTTCCTCTCAGCCTCCAGCTTTTATAACTCCAGAAGCGTCACAGTTGGGTGGTTTGATTCAGAGAGAGTTATTTTTCTACTGCAGAAATGCCTTGGACAAAACCAGTGCTCACTGAATCTTTGCCACAAAATGGAATAGGCTATCCCAGGGGGCAAGAGGTGCCCGCCCCTGTGCCCAGCCTCCTCTTGATGCTCCCAGTGCCCAGCAGCCTCGCACACCCTGCCTGTCTGTTCCTGGGCTGCCCATTTCTCAAGAAACCGACCTGCAAAGGCAGCCGGCTGCTGCCTCCACACCGAGGGCTGTGCGGTCCTGCTGCTCGCTCACTGGGAGGTGCAGCTCTTTCTCCTCTTCCTCTAGGAATTCCAGACCGACCATCTACCATGACTAACAACAATGAACAAAGGGCTTAGGGGCAAGAGCTACCTGCAAAGACGTGTCATGGAACCCTTCACCATGCAATGCCTTGAACTCAGCTCTGGCTGCTCCCAAGAAAAGGTGGCTGGCTGGGGGCCTGGACACAAGCACAATGGGGCTGGTGGAGCCACTGTGCAGAGCTACTTGAATAATCACTGGGTTTTCATCAACTCCTTTTGTCATACAGACCACTCAAGGGCTGAAGTGTTGGTAACCTTCATTTCGGTGTCCAAAGCCTCACAGCAGGTGAGCCACCCTGAGATGCTTGTGGCCACATGGTGGCCACAGTCAGAGCTTTGAAAGTCAGTACCAAATGAACGCATAATTGGACACCAAAAATCAAGTGTTACTTTCATGTTTCCTCACCCCATCATCTCATTGCCTCCTGCTGACTCTGATACCGACGCTGAGCTGACTTGCCAGGCTGCCGCTGGACGCGTAGAGATCAGGCCAGCGCCGCGCTCATTTTTCCAGGTAGACCTACTCTGTGGAACGGAAGTGCCCTAGCTGCTTTGTTTTTGTAGCACTTGCTGGCTGAATTTTTCTTTTGCTAATCGCTAACCAGAAAGTCTGGTTAGAGGGGGCTCAACTCAATCCCTTTGGTCCCCAGCGCCAGACAAGAGTTAATTCTGGAAAATTCAGTACTTGAATGTACCTGCCTTATTGCATACCAATTTACTGGGGGGAAAAAAAAAGTTAAGAGATGCCGGCTCCAGATCTCCACTTCATTCACAGGTGATTTTGGAAATCCTGTAAGTTACACTTCCTGTTCTGGTTTTGTTTTGTTTTTTGTTTCCTTTGGCTGATTCCTGCTGAGTGAGGCCAGTTCCTCATCAGGCTCAGGGCAGGTGCCTTTTCAGGCGTGGCCTCCTTTCCATCTAGCACAGCATCTTTGTCTCTGTTCTGTCTCCTCCAAATCCAAGATGATTTTAATTAGTACAGACATGTACAGTCTACAATTAAAGAGTGATTTGTACTAATATGATTTTGATTCTTCCTCCTCTTTGCTGTCCTTTCAAGACACTTGCTGGAAAAAGCTTTAATGCACTTAGTTTTCCTTTAGGTTTTCTATGACTCAGATGTAAAGGACTTTCTCTGTACAGTATATTATCCAATGCATGTTTGTTCTCTCTCCTGATATATTGAACACCACACAGTTGTGAAGCCGTGCAGTGGGGATGCCCCACACCCCACAGAGGCATCTACCCCTGTGTATAAGGAAAGACATTTTCCTTTGCTGTACTTGCTTGAGCAGTTTTATTGTCTGTACATGTGAGCTGTGTGAGATAGATGTGAAAAGTTCAAATGAATGCATTTTCCTGCCCCATGTATACAGATTGTCATCTGTACAAGGAACTGTATGTATGAAAGCAAATGTACTTATTTATAAATGGCTAACACTTGGAAAACCATGGTGTTGTGATGCTTTTCTCCTTCCATT